GGGAGAGATGTCAGAGGTGGGTTGTAAGAAAAGGGAGTCTTTGCAGTACACTTTTTTTTTTTTTTGAGACGGAGTCTCGCTCTTTCGCCCAGGCCGGGCTGCAGTGGCGCTATCTCGGCTCACTGCAACCTCTGCCTCCCGGGTTCACGCCATTCTCCTGCCTCAGCCTCCCAAGTGGCTGGGATTACAGGCTCCCGCCACCGCGCCCGGCTAATTTTTTGTATTTTTAGTAGAGACGGGGTTTCACCATGTTAGCCAGGATGGTCTCGATCTCCTGACCTCGTGATCCGCCTGCCTCGGCCTCCCAAAGTGCTGGGATTACAGGCTCCCGCCACCACGCCCGGCTAATTTTTTGTATTTTTAGTAGAGACGGGGTTTCACCGTGTTAGCCAGGATGGTCTCGATCTCCTGACCTCGTGATCCGCCTGCCTCAGCCTCCCAAAGTGCTGGGATTACAGGCATGAGCCACTGCACCCGGCCTGCAGTACACTTTTATACATGGAAATCTGAAGTGTGAAAGAGCTGTGCCAAGAGAATGAGGAGGATTTCCAGTGAGAGGCACGAATATGTGCCAAAGACCTATGGTGGGACCAACACCCTGCAGCTGGTGCAGAGAGAACAAAGGTGGAGGCTGGTGAGGCAGGAAGGAACCTGGTCAAGCAGGGCCTTATGTGCTTTATTACTTTTGGGCCTTATAATGCATTAGGGGAAGTTGAAGTTTTTAAGCAGGGTAGTAACATGATGAGATTTGTGTCCCATGAAAAAACGGAAGGATCCCATCCACTCACTGTTGCCCCTAGAGCACCTCTCCTCTCTTTCCTCTTTCCCTTCATTCTGCTGCCAAATACCTTGAAAACCTTCACTTCCTCCCACCCACTCATTCTTTAACCCTTTGCAAACTGACTGCCACCTCTACACTCATGAGACTGCTTCCTTGAGGTCACCAGTGACCTTCTTGCTGTCACATTTTAACACCTTTTTTCTGCCCTAGTTATCTAAAACAGTTCATGCTGCTGAAAACCTCCTTCCTGGCAGATGTCCCTCAACCCTACTGGTGCCTGGCTTCTGAGACACAGTAAGGACTTCCTTTCTCTGTATGTCTCTGTTCTCTTTTTGAGTATCGTCTCTTTCTCTCACTTCTCCTCCTCCCCCAATGAGGATGTTTCTAAAGGTTCTGTGAATGGTAGATTTATATGTTGCGAAAACTGTGCAGATGACCCACTTTTGCCTGAGCTCCAGTTGTCCCTTTTTATTTATTTTCCTTCCTCTCTGCTCCTTACCTCCCCCAAATACTGGTTGCACAGTTTCAGACACTATTCAAGGCACTGGGGACACTGGGGAACAAGAGAGGAAAGGTCCCTGTCCTTAAGTAGCCAACAGTCTAAGATGTTAAACACATTGATAAACAAGATAATTTCAGGTGGTGATAAGTGCAATAGAGAAAGTTAGCAAGGTATGGGTAGTGAATGCTTAGGTTGGGGGGTTGGGAGAAGGGCTCCTGGTCTGAGAAAGTGACATTTAAATTCAGCCCTGAAGGATGAGTAATGAGTAGAAGCCAGGCAGTGCAATGATCTGTAAGAAAAATGTACTAGGCAGAGGGGATAGCCAGTGCCACGCCCCTTCAGTGGGATGAGCTTTCCATTTCACACTGGGCTGCCTTGCTGTGTGTCCTTTGACACCTCCCATTTAACTGCTCCAAGATTGATACCGTCTTTCTTTCTGACCCATCATCATAATAATGGATGATTTCTCTGTTTTGGTTAATACCGTCTCTATCCACCACCCTGAAAACCCTAGGCCAGCAGTCTGAAAACTTTGTGAGGGGAAAGACAGTAAACATTTTCAGCTTTGAGCACAGTACAGTCTGTCACAAGTACTGAATCTGCTATTGTAGCACCAATGTAGATATAGACAGTATGTAAACCAATGAGTGTGGCTGTGCTCCAATACAACTTTATGTATGGACACTGACATTTCTATTTTCACTTGTAACAAAATATTTTTCTTTTTTTTCCAACCATTTAAAAATGCGTCAGCTTATTGGCGTTCAAAATGGGCAGCGGCAGGCCAGATTTGGCTCACAGGCCAGGATCTGCTGCCCCCTGCCTTAGACTAACCCTGATCTCTCCCTTTGCTTTTGCCCCACCCCACCTCCTCCCTAGGCCCTTTCAGGGCTCCCTCCCTGGTATTCGTATTCAGCACCTTTGCCACTCGCTGTCCCCACTGCTGCAGCCTTCCTTTGGCTTTCTTTACCTGGGTGATCTATCATTGCGCACTCTATGTCCATGTGCAGACATTATTTAGCTCCCACTTTAAGTGAGCACATGCTGTATTTATCTTTCCGTGTCTGACTACTGATCACAAGCCTTTAGAAGCCCCTATTGCCTATAGAAAACAATCCAAACTCCACCTTAGTCTGATAGTAAAGGTTCCTTATGCTAAAACCTCAGTTTAACTTTCTAGCATACTCTCCTATTTCTCTCCTTCTACACTGTCCCAAAATAGATTATTCATTATTTTGCTTTCAATGTTTCCCATGCTTTTCTGTGTTCTTGTTCATTTAATGCACTTTTCCCGTGCTTCATGCTTTCCATCTGTCAGAATTCCATAGCTTTCAAGGCCCCTTCAAATGTCCCTGGTCTCTTCCTCTGCCCCTCCCTACCCCAACAAGCGGTGTGTATACACATAGTCCCCTGGTGGTGTGTGATCCTCTGTTCCAGTACGTCGTGTTCTGGTCTGTGCTTCTGTTCTTTTGCAGACACACCTCCACTATGCAGTCACGAGGCCCTTGAGGACAGGAACCATCTCTTTCTTCGTAATGTCACCTTTCCCAGTAGGCACACGGCTGTTTATTGAATAAACACAGATCCTGTGTACACTTGCTCAAATTGTACAAAATTTGCAGGAGATTCAAAGTGGAAACATTTTACTGAAGGGAATTCGGTCAAATTACATCCTTGATTCTTGTATAGGTGGTACAGTTTTGTAAAGGATCATCAAGTATTTTGGAAGACTCATTGGCTCTGCCAGTGGCTTAGATAAATAAATTCGGGCAAGTTATTGATCTCTCTCCTCAGAGAAAAAAATTGATGTGTTTTCTTTTATATAAAGAGAAAAAGAAAAAGAAAAAATGTGATCTGTAACTCATTATGTTTCCTTGCTAGAAAGCTCAAAGATACGTTATTTGCCTGTTTTTAGTTGCTATCCAGTTTTCTTACAATAATCTCTCTGCCTCAGTCTCCTCATCGGATTACTTGTCACATGTGTTAAATCCTTCTTTTAATTGATGGTTCTGTTGTATATATCTTTTATATTTATATAGGTAGCCTCAACTCTCCTTTTTTTGGAGAGTGGTAATAGAAATATAAATAATAAATAGTTGCCCTTTGGTTTCCCCAACCTGTGGTGACAACAAGATAATAAAACAGATACTTATCCTATATAAAACAGGCAAAAAGGCTTTGGGACAATATGGGAATCATGATGTGGGTTTGGTGGAAAACGAGCAAAGCACCTTGTAAGGATCTTGTAGTCTGAAGATTAAGGTGTGCTTGGGGTAGGTCATGTCCTCCCAGCTCTGTGGGATTTGTAGCACATCATCCCACGTGGGGAGGAGAGTGGGCACGGGCATGAGACTATTTATTAGCTTTTACTGTGTCAGTTGTTGGGTTATGTATTTTGCATTTGATATTTAATTTAATCTTTGTAATAGCCAGAGACTTGGATCTTATTGGCATCATTTTCCAGATGAGCAGAGCTAATAAATGGCAGAACTAGAATTCAAATCTGAGGCTCTCTGGCATTGAAAACAACAACAAAACATGTTTCTACTCTTCAAAGAGACTTTTTCTCCTGGATTGTCACTTGTCCTTTTCTTTCTCTTTCTCTCCTGACATTGGTATTTAAAATGAGAACCTAGGAAACTTGTTTCTTCTAACCTAATGTTTTTGAAGCAGTTTTAGGTCCTTGGAGATGTGCCTTGATGTGTCTATACAATATAGTATTTGGTATTGTTAGATATAAAGAAGACCTGAGGCCGAGTGCGGTCGCTCATGCCTATAATCCCAGCACATTGGGAGGCCAAGGCAGGCAGATCACTTGAGGTCAGGAGTTCAAGACCAGCCTGGCCAACACAGTGAAACCCCATCTCTTCTAAAAATACGAAAAAAAGAAAAAAAGAAATTAGCTGGGCGTGGCAGCACGCACCTGTAATCCCAGCTACTCAGGAGGCTGAGGCGGGAGAATTGCATGAACCTGGGAGGCAGAGGTTGCAGTGAGCTGAGATGATGCCACTTCACTCTGGCCTGGGGGACAGAGCAAGACTCTGTCTCAAAAAAATAAAAAAAAATTTTTTGTTTTTTAGGTTTTGGGGCAGGGCAGTTGGGTTCATTTAGCTGTCCTAAAGTAAGTTTGGTATATTTTTGTGAAATATTTAGTTTAAAAGTTGTATTGCTGTTTTTGACATTTTAAGTCAGACGAGATTTACTGTTGCTTTATATTACCTGACTGTTATATAACACGTCCTGTGTTTACCTGTGTGGGTCTGAGCGTACCAGATGTGGTGTTATGAAAAGCGTGCTGGACTTGGAACCAGGACGAGCCGATGTGAGGCTGTCCTCTGCCACTTACTAGCTCTGTGACTTTGGGCTCATAATTGAGCCTTATTTTTTTCTCAATTGTAAATGGACTGTGTAGACCTGTCACAGAGGAAGTTTTGTGAAGCTTAAATGAGGTAGAACCTACAAAATAGCTTCAGACAGTGCCTGGGATCCAGCAGCATTTAACGAAAGTTACCCACTGCTACCCCAAATACTGAATATTGCCAGAAAATCTGTAAATGATTACATAATGTTTACACCTTTATAAGTGGTAACTTTGTAGGTAAATATTATTCAAGTTATGAACCTCTGATTTAGGAAACCTCCTTATGCAAATGGTTGGCTTCCCACTACAGAAACATCAGTAATAAGATAGTGGTTTAGACTCCCAAATCTGCGACCAGTCTGTATGTTTGAATCCTGGCTTATGATCAGTCATAGCTGAGTGATCGTGGGCAAGTTATTCAACCGCTTTGTGCCTCAGTTTCCTCATCTGTAAAAGGATAATAGGATAATAATGGCTCCTACCTTATGGGATTGTGAAAATTAAATGAGAATGTGTGTTTATGTATGTGTGTGTTTGTCTGTATTTGTACCAATACCCTATTGGAGTTTACCACTATTATTTACTGTTCCTCTTCTCTTTTCCTCCCTGTGTAAACAGCCCCATAAGTTATCTGGAAGTTCCCTAGTATCTCTTTCTTATCTTCTGTTACTGGAAGACTCCTTTTTCTTCTGTCTTTGGTCCCGTGTTAGTTGCTTCATTTTAATTGAGGCTATCTTGTTCTAGTGTGCAATACATTCTCATTGATCCCTTCCCTATACATTTCTTGCCTAGACACTTTGAAAAAGTGTTTTTGTTTTGGGTGGAAACTGAACATTTTCTAATAATGACTCATAAACCCAGCCAGGTGTTAAGGATACTCCTATATCAAGGAAAATGAAAGCTATACAGTCTCAAGCAAATGAAAAAACTATATAAAATGCCTAATTGTTTATTGAATGTTTATGCCAGAAATTCAGATCAATAAACTGAGCCTTAGAATGGTTGATGTTTAAAGGTACCCGGCTTTTAAGTGGAGGAACCTAGATTTGATCAAAGCCAGACCAACCTGGCCCTTGGTTTCACAATCCCTAAGCTCACTTGCCTTAATAAGGCCTCTAGGCACCACCTCAAGACTCCATCTGCACCCCTTATGAACCTACACTCTGCTTTCCCTCACACTCCTGCTTTTGAGATGGCAAAATCACTTATGGTTCTTTTTGGCTGCAGTAATGTTTCCTGCTATTTTGGCAGGGCAAATGTATAGCGTTTCAGATACTTTATGTGTTAAATTGGCCTTTTGTGTGTTGGCTTGGAAACTTAACCACATTTACTGCAGTGTGTCTGGGGGAAATGTGCGCCAAGTTTCAAACAACCAACTGGGAATGAATTCTTTAAAAGGCAGAACTTGTGCCTGGCGCGGTGGCTCACGCCTGTAATCCCAGCACTTTGGGAGGCCGAGGCGGGCGGATCACGAGGTCAGGATTCGAGACCATCCTAGCTAACACGGTGAAACCCTGTCTCTACTAAAAATACAAAAAATTAGCTGGGCGTGGTGGCGGGCGCCTGTAGTCCCAGCTACTCGGGAGGCTGAGGCAGGAGAATGGCGTGAACCCGGGAGGTGGAGCTTGCAGTGAGCAGAGATCGAGCCACTGCACTCCAGCCTGGGCGACAGAGCGAGACTCCGTCTCAAAAAAAAAAAAAAAAAAAAAAAAAAAGGCAGAACTTGTTTATAGCTAAGGGCTGCTGGTGTATTTATTTGAGTGTGTTACCTGCATTGGTATGCTTTAAGGGCTTCTGTGTCATGCCTGAAGCGACATATTCTGGAATGTATACATTATTGCACTTCCTTGGTTAATTGTCCTCACTGTTGCTGACCTTTGTACACTGAACCACTGCCATTGTGTTTGGCACGTAGTAGGAACCCTGTGAAGAGACTTATTTAGTCCTCTTTAAAGATCAATGGTTCTTTATACTTTTCTGTATGCTTGATATATTTCAATTTAAAAAAATCAGTGGAGTAAGGAAGGATCAGGCAACATTGAAAGAGGAATATTGCCACACAGTTGCCAATCTGATGAAAATACTGCTTATGCTAGGTCGAATTGAGACTCTGAAAGGTATTTGGGAGCCAGACACTTATGAGAATACATATTGCTTTGAATATTGGAAGAAAGCAAAGCAGTCAAACGAATTTCTTCTTGGCTTGGAGTTTTGTTTACTTTTCTCAGGTTAGAATTGATAGTTCTAATGGTTTTAAGAAGTCATGGAGAACAGGCCCACCATGAACCTGAATATTTGGTTCTGAGTTTATAGCCATTGTCTAGTAAATACTGTTTAAGGGTTATTAGCACACAATGATCATAAAATCTTGTAATACTTTTAAGAGGTGTAAGAAATTGAAGTCACCTGAGAATACCTCCTTCTGATTTTACAGTGGAGAAATAAAGGAATCAGAGTGTTTAAGTGACTTGCCTAAGACCTGTCTGGGCCACCACTTTAGGGATTGTTTTTTAATCCATCATCATGCTGGATTTGTTACTGAGCGATAAAATGGTACAGAAGGTAGTCACATAGAGAATTTAGGAAATAAAATACTCATTTGTTCAAATACTTCTCAGGAGGTTGAGATATATCTATGGGTAGAAGATTTAGAGGTTATTTAAGAGAAATTAGGATTGTCTAGGGTCCACCCCTTACCGTGGGGATTCTGAAGGGCAGTGTCTTATGAGAGAAGAGAGATCAAGTTACTTGGTGAGTGAGATGTTCTAGGTGCTCAGTCCAAGGGCTGGCCGGATGGCTAGCACTGAACTTGTGTGGATGTTTGTTCAAACTAATCAGCCTACGATTGGTTTGTTCCTAAGAATGATAAAACTTTGTTCTAGTTTTTTAAATTGTAATAATAATTCTGTAAGCATTTAAGAAGAATGCTTTCTTTAATGTTGACTTTTTTTTTTTTTTGAGACAGAGTCTTGCTCTGTCTCCCGGGCTGGAGTGCAGTGGCATGATCTCGGCTCACTGCAACCTCTGCCTCCGGGTTGAAGTGATTCTGCTGCCTCAGCCTCCAGAGTAGCTGGGACTACAGGCGCCCGCCACCACGCCAGGCTAATTTTTGTATCTTTAGTAGAGACGGGGTTTCACCATGTTGGCCAGGATGGTCTCGATCTCCTGACCTTGTGATCCGCCCGCCTTGGCCCGCCAAAGTGCTGGGATTGCAGGTGTAAGCCACTGCGCCCGGCCTAATGTTGACATTTTTTACTCCTACACGAAGCTGTTATGTTTTTACTTATTCTTTTCTAGTCTTTATCGATAATGTATAAATATGTACTGTATTATGTAATTTTAATTGCTGGATACATATACCTGTCTTCTTAAACTTTTTTATTCTATTTTAATAGAGTCTTTGTAATAATCATTTTTGAATGTAGTATTTAGTTGTGTTAATTTATTTTATTTTTCTTAAGTAATCTATGATAGAATAAGCTATTTCTGTTTTTACAGAATATTGTAGGGAACCTTTAAAAACACACAATTAGCATTTTTCTGCTGCTAATTGCTTTATTAGGATGAATGCATAGATTTACTGTGTCAAAGGTTATAACCAATTTTATGACCTTTAGTATGTAATTCTGGAAAATTAAACAGAAACTTAAGTCACAAATGGCCTTAAACATTGGCAGGAAGCTGCTGATTTCCTGACTGTTGTACAGGCAACCCACTGGCAAGTAACATGTCAAATACGGACCATTATAATTCCTTATCATAAAGGCAGATACAGTTTTCTTCAAAGGACATGAAAATAATTTATTTGCTTTTGATGCCTTTTCTCACTGGGAAATGATATTCTGTAAGTGCACAATGTGCACTTGAATGTGAAGTTGTAGTGAGGATTTTTATTTTTATTTTTGTACAACTGGGTTATAATAAAGGAAACAAACTTTATGTCACTTCTAGGCTGATGAAATACCCTAGTAAATGCAGTACATTTTTGCATGACTAATAGGAGTAGGGGCGGGGCTTTGACTTTTACATCAGTCAGGTTAAAATCACCTGTTTGCTGGTTTCCCTAAGACAGTGATGTATTGCCCTTTGCTTAACTTTTTGTTAGTTGGGAAATGTATTCTACTTTGATGACTGGTGTTTTTCTGCTTAGTGGGGATATTTTCTGTGAAGCCAGGATAAACAATTCTATAATGCAAATCTGAACACATCACTGCCTTGCTTAAAATCTTTCACTAGCTGCCCTTTGCTGTTAGGATTAAGTCTATCCAAACTCCTTAGCATGGTATGAAGAGCCTCTCATGGTCACAGCCTTCCTTTCCTTCCATTCCCTTTCTTGCAGTCAGCACTCCAGCCCTTCTGACCGTTTTTGTTTCTTAAATATATTGTGATCTCTCTTACTTCTAGGACAGTAAGTTCTGTAGATTCCTTGGTGAATATACAGCCTTAGAGACTGCAAGAATTCTGAGCAGTATTTCTAAGGGTTAGATTTCCCTCCAAGTACCATTAACATTCTGGGCTGCCACATTTCAAGATTTACTCTGGAGATGTGAGGTGGAAGCCATGTTAAATGGCTGGAAGATAGTCCTGTGGGAGAGATAAGCTTTATCATTTTATTTTTACCAGGTGTGTTGCAGTGAGTGTTGAAAAGCCTTCCACAAAAAATAGAGTCTTCTTTTTTCCCCTGTTATGATTAAATTACTGGCTGCTAATCTTTCATGATGAAGAGAGAAGCCCAAAAGCAATTTCAGAACATGGATCTCATGCTGATTAGTGGTTATAATGATTTCACATGGATAGTATTCCTTGTGTTTGAAAGTTATTTTATTGGTGAGATCTGCGAAATCAACAAGGCTAGTTTATCTTTGCAAAAACTTGTGACAAGCTTATAGCTACACTCCTTGGGGAACACAGTTCACATTTAAGATTTTGCCTCAGGCACCTCTGTTCAGCTTTATGCTGTGTCTTTCAGATTCTAGATATGAAACTGGTTTGACATTAATACCTAGCATGATAGCTTTTTAGATACACTCTTTGCTTGCATTAAGTCAGACAAAATCTGCAGAGCCTAGCACTATGCTCAGTATATGAGCTGCTTTGTCTGTGTATCTTGGTTCATACGAGAGTCAGTATACCTAGGCAGTCAGTAAACAGTCATTGATTAGATTTGGATTTAATAAATTTAAGCCTGGCCAATAATTAGTGGGAACCAAACCAAGGCAACCTATAGTAAATGGAGCATTGCATCGAAGATCTCAGTTCTTCAAATAAGGCACAGATAAAGGATCTCTATGTATTACCCTCCTGTTCTTGGATTTAATTGTTCAAATGTTTCACCCAAAACCTCAATTTCAGGCTAATATTTAGGCATTCTCTTCTATGTTATACCTCAGGTAATTTGGAAACATTTGTATTTCTAAATCTATTTCTGTATAAACTTTCTATGAATTGTATATCTCTCCCTCTCTATATTATATAGTATAGATTTAAATTGAAAAATTCATTGTTCCCTTCAGAGGTATAAGAGTATTCTGGCCCAGCTGGAAATGTTATGTTAAATTTGAAATTCTACTACCTAAATTTTGGACTTGTGTACTACTGTTTTAGTAGAGCTATATGATACTGCAGATAAAGTTCCAAAACAATCTGTGGTGAAAAAATTCTTGTTCAGGGACCTGTTGTTCAGTGAAACTGCTTTTCTGTTGGGTACCTGTATTCTTTTTTGGTTAAGTTAAAAAAAAAAAAGGATTTATTGGCCTATGTCTTAAGGGGGTTGGGGGAGGACCCATGGTTCATGGACTCCAAGGATATAAAGGCATTCCCCTTCTCAGTAAGAATCCTGCTATTCTGCTTCCTGTTCATTGGTCTTATGTTCTGCCACAATGAGGTTTTATCCACATGATTTGAATAGAGAACAGTTGGCTGCTCCAAGATGATGTCTGTTTATCAAATCTCCCTGAAAGACTTGTGTTTGTGTCACCCTTGGTCTGGAAGGTGGACAGTGCAGGCATGGATGGGGGTCAGGTGGGACACTGTGATCTGTAGTGTTAACAGAATCACCTGGTATGAGAAGTTTCTAGAGAGATAAAAACAGATGTCAGCTGTAATATATTGAACTGGCAGTTAAAAAATTTTTTTTAAGTTGTGGAAAATAAACAACATAAAATTTACCATGTGAGCCATTTTTAAGCTTACAGTTCAGTAGTGTTAAGTACATTCACGTTGTTTTACATCTAATCTCCAGAACTCTTTTCATCTTGCAAAACTGAAACTCTGTACCCAGTAGATAATAACTACCCATTGCTTTTTCCTGCTAGCTCCTGCCAACTACCATTCTACTTTTTCTATCTATGGATTTGACTACTCTGGCTACTTCTTATAAGTGGAATTGTCCATAATGTCCTTTTTCACTAGCATGTTTCACTTAGCATAATGTCCTCAAGGTTTATCCATGTTTTTGCATATGATGGAATTTCCTTCCTTTTAAAGGCTGAATAATATTCCATTGTATGTATATACAACATTTTGTTTATCCATCTATGTTGTTGGATGCTTGGGTGGCTTCTACCTTTTGACTGTTGTGAATGATATTTCTATGAACATGGGTTTGCAAATATCTCGTTGAGACCCTGCTTTCAGTTGTTTTGTGAACTGCCACTTTTTTGGATAACTCTCATTTGAAACTATGTTCATCTTTTTTTCCTTAAAAACTGCCCGTAATTAACTCTTTTTGGTGCCCAGTAAGTGGAAAATTCAGAACAGCAAAATGTTTGCTTTATTCAACAAACACCTTCTCAAAATCTAGAAAACAAAGAACATTAGAGAACACTGTGGAAGTAAGTATGATTGTGGGTAGCTGGCTGACGTAGAAGATTTTAATTTTTACTATGATGCATAAATATGTACCTTTGCAAGTTTTAGCAGACAAGAGCATGAGGTCCGATCATAGACCTATGACTTTGGGGAAGTTACCTAAAGCCTTGCCAGCCACCATTTACTTATTTGCAGAGAGGGGGTTGGTTATACCTGCTAGGGTTAATTAGACTATTAAATGAGATAACATGTGCAGAACACATAGCCAGTGGTAGGTGGTCAGTAAGTGGTTTCCTCTCTCCTGTATTCTTCCAGGGGAATAGAAGACGACCACTGTGTGAGGATCTCTGTATTGTTCAGCTCTGATGCTCCTCCTACTGTGGGTGGTAGATCTCCCTCTTAACAAGGCTTTCTTGGCAAGCATTTTTAAACTTTACATTTTCTTATTTTTTTATTATTGTTATTGATATTTTGTTTGGCATAGGTACTGTATTGACATGGTTCAGAAAGCAAACCAGGGCCGGGTGCCGTGGCTCATGCCTGTAATCCCAGCACACTGGAAGGCCGAGGTGGGTGGATCACTTGAGGTCAGGAGTTAAAGACCAGCTGGCCAACATGGTGAAACCTTATCCCTACTAAAAATACAAAAATTAGCTGGGCGTGGTGGCAGGCGCCTGTACTCAGGAGTATCCCAGCTACTCAGGAGGCTGAGGCCAGAGGATGGCTTGAACCCTGGAGGTGGAGGTTGTAGTGAGCTGAGATCACACCACTGCACTCCAGCCTGGGCGACAGAGCAAGACTCTGTGTCAAAGAAAAAAAAAAAGAAAGCAAACCAGTATAACAGGGTACAAATTGAGAAGGTTTGCTCCCATTTTTGTTTGTCCGTCAACTTCGTTCCCTGTTTCCTTAAGTGCTCTTCTCATCTCTAGGACCTATTAATGTAAGTATATATTCGTATTCTTTTTTTTATTGCCACTGATTTATTTATTTATTTTTGTCTTTAGCGCTTCTCTGAAGTAGCTTTGGAAAGTAGAGAAGAAAATCCAGTTTGCTTCTTGGAGAACACTGGACAGCTGAATAAATGCAGGTATGTAGATTTGCATATTTTTAAAAAAGGAAGACCACATAGTCTTGTTTTCCTTCCACAACAGTATCTAAATATAAAAGAGGACTGCAATGCCATGGCTTTCTGTGCTAAAATGAGGAGCTCCAAGAAGACTGAGGTGAACCTGGAGGCCCCTGAGCCAGGGGTGGAAGTGATCTTCTATCTGTCGGACAGGGAGCCCCTCCGGCTGGGCAGTGGAGAGTACACAGCAGAGGAACTGTGCATCAGGGCTGCACAGGCATGCCGTGAGTACTGGCAGCTGCCCAGGGCTGGGGGTATTTTCTGATGTGTTTTTTTACTTTTCCTCAGGTATCTCTCCTCTTTGTCACAACCTCTTTGCCCTGTATGACGAGAACACCAAGCTCTGGTATGCTCCAAATCGCACCATCACCGTTGATGACAAGATGTCCCTCCGGCTCCACTACCGGATGAGGTATGGGAAGTACTGACCTGGTACCTGCCTGGCCACAATTGGCATTCATTTTCCTGCCTTCCAGGTTCTATTTCACCAATTGGCATGGAACCAACGACAATGAGCAGTCAGTGTGGCGTCATTCTCCAAAGAAGCAGAAAAATGGCTACGAGAAAAAAAAGATTCCAGATGCAACCCCTCTCCTTGATGCCAGCTCACTGGAGTATCTGTTTGCTCAGGTAGGAAGTTTGGGCCCAGGAGAAGCTGGAGTGGGCTCTCATGGTTTCTCCCCCTTGCTCCTAGGGACAGTATGATTTGGTGAAATGCCTGGCTCCTATTCGAGACCCCAAGACCGAGCAGGATGGACATGATATTGAGAACGAGTGTCTAGGGATGGCTGTCCTGGCCATCTCACACTATGCCATGATGAAGAAGATGCAGTTGCCAGAACTGCCCAAGGACATCAGGTAAAGCTTCCCACTGGCTGAAGAATTGATTGAAAAGGAGATGTACTTTTCTACTGTCTTTTAGCTACAAGCGATATATTCCAGAAACATTGAATAAGTCCATCAGACAGAGGAACCTTCTCACCAGGATGCGGATAAATAATGTTTTCAAGGATTTCCTAAAGGAATTTAACAACAAGACCATTTGTGACAGCAGCGTGTCCACGCATGACCTGAAGGTGAAATACTTGGCTACCTTGGAAACTTTGACAAAACATTACGGTGCTGAAATATTTGAGACTTCCATGTTACTGATTTCATCAGAAAATGAGATGAATTGGTTTCATTCGAATGACGGTGGAAACGTTCTCTACTACGAAGTGATGGTGACTGGGAATCTTGGAATCCAGTGGAGGCATAAACCAAATGTAAGTGGCTGTTGGCAGTCGATCAAAGAGAACTTAACCCTGTCCCTTTTATGTATCTTATCAGGTTGTTTCTGTTGAAAAGGAAAAAAATAAACTGAAGCGGAAAAAACTGGAAAATAAACACAAGAAGGATGAGGAGAAAAACAAGATCCGGGAAGAGTGGAACAATTTTTCTTACTTCCCTGAAATCACTCACATTGTAATAAAGGAGTCTGTGGTCAGCATTAACAAGCAGGACAACAAGAAAATGGTAAGTTTGTCCCAGAAGCTCTTAAGTCTGGATGTAACCGTGGGAATTTCTTCTCTCTCAACAGGAACTGAAGCTCTCTTCCCACGAGGAGGCCTTGTCCTTTGTGTCCCTGGTAGATGGCTACTTCCGGCTCACAGCAGATGCCCATCATTACCTCTGCACCGACGTGGCCCCCCCGTTGATCGTCCACAACATACAGAATGGCTGTCATGGTCCAATCTGGTTGGTCCTAGAACCTTATCAGTTGCCTTTGGCTCTTTCTCCCTTTGCCTACTTCTCCCTCTAGTACAGAATACGCCATCAATAAATTGCGGCAAGAAGGAAGCGAGGAGGGGATGTACGTGCTGAGGTGGAGCTGCACCGACTTTGACAACATCCTCATGACCGTCACCTGCTTTGAGAAGTCTGAGGTCAGTCAGGACACTGGCTTGGACCAGGCCATAAACATGTAATTTCTGGTCATTTCCCGAATAGCAGGTGCAGGGTGCCCAGAAGCAGTTCAAGAACTTTCAGATCGAGGTGCAGAAGGGCCGCTACAGTCTGCACGGTTCGGACCGCAGCTTCCCCAGCTTGGGAGACCTCATGAGCCACCTCAAGAAGCAGATCCTGCGCACGGATAACATCAGCTTCATGCTAAAACGCTGCTGCCAGCCCAAGCCCCGAGGTTCGTCTCCCTGTGCCAGAGCCAGGCTGTATCTGTGCTCAGACTCCCCCAATCTCTTCCACAGAAATCTCCAACCTGCTGGTGGCTACTAAGAAAGCCCAGGAGTGGCAGCCCGTCTACCCCATGAGCCAGCTGAGTTTCGATCGGATCCTCAAGAAGGATCTGGTGCAGGTGAGTCACGGCTGCAGGGTGTGGGCCAGCTGGAGGTCACCCAGCCTTCTGCTTCTTCCCTCAGGGCGAGCACCTTGGGAGAGGCACGAGAACACACATCTATTCTGGGACCCTGATGGATTACAAGGATGACGAAGGAACTTCTGAAGAGAAGAAGATAAAAGTGATCCTCAAAGTCTTAGACCCCAGCCACAGGGATATTTCCCTGGCAAGTGTCTTCCTCTGAACTCCTCCCCTCCCCTGAGACATTCCTATGTCCTGCTCGCCCACAGGCCTTCTTCGAGGCAGCCAGCATGATGAGACAGGTCTCCCACAAACACATCGTGTACCTCTATGGCGTCTGTGTCCGCGACGTGGAGAGTAAGTGTGTTCTCTTTCAAAGGGGTGGGTGGGGTTCCAGACATGGCTATTTTTATGCCTACAGATATCATGGTGGAAGAGTTTGTGGAAGGGGGTCCTCTGGATCTCTTCATGCACCGGAAAAGCGATGTCCTTACCACACCATGGAAATTCAAAGTTGCCAAACAGCTGGCCAGTGCCCTGAGCTACTTGGTGAGAATGTCCTGATGTCCATAATGGTCCCAGCTTGGCTAAACTTGACCTTTTTACTCTGCAGGAGGATAAAGACCTGGTCCATGGAAATGTGTGTACTAAAAACCTCCTCCTGGCCCGTGAGGGCATCGACAGTGAGTGTGGCCCATTCATCAAGCTCAGTGACCCCGGCATCCCCATTACGGTGCTGTCTAGGCAAGGTGTGTCTCCCCTCTCTTCCCTCTGGCCCCACACTGCTCCATCAGTGTGTCTGTTGTCTTCCAGAATGCATTGAACGAATCCCATGGATTGCTCCTGAGTGTGTTGAGGACTCCAAGAACCTGAGTGTGGCTGCTGACAAGTGGAGCTTTGGAACCACGCTCTGGGAAATCTGCTACAATGGCGAGATCCCCTTGAAAGACAAGACGCTGATTGAGGTGAGCAGGTGTTTCCCGGGGCGTGAGGCAAGTGGTTTCTTCCATGTGCCCCTCTTGTTTACAGAAAGAGAGATTCTATGAAAGCCGGTGCAGGCCAGTGACACCATCATGTAAGGAGCTGGCTGACCTCATGACCCGCTGCATGAACTATGACCCCAATCAGAGGCCTTTCTTCCGAGCCATCATGAGAGACATTAATAAGCTTGAAGAGCAGAGTAAGACCTGCCATGTGCTGCTTTAACCCAGCCTTTCACTCTGTTTTCTTTTCTCTTCTGTTAGATCCAGATATTGTTTCAGAAAAAAAACCAGCAACTGAAGTGGACCCCACACATTTTGAAAAGCGCTTCCTAAAGAGGATCCGTGACTTGGGAGAGGTAAGTTACACCCGTGCTGCTTGCTGCTGATGCCTGATAACAGCACATGCATCTTTCCCTCCAGGGCCACTTTGGGAAGGTTGAGCTCTGCAGGTATGACCCCGAAGGGGACAATACAGGGGAGCAGGTGGCTGTTAAATCTCTGAAGCCTGAGAGTGGAGGTAACCACATAGCTGATCTGAAAAAGGAAATCGAGATCTTAAGGAACCTCTATCATGAGAACATTGTGAAGTACAAAGGAATCTGCACAGAAGACGGTATGTTATGCAAGGCTGGGGTCCGGTTTAAAGCCTCAGACTGATGGATGTTTTTTCTAAACAGGAGGAAATGGTATTAAGCTCATCATGGAATTTCTGCCTTCGGGAAGCCTTAAGGAATATCTTCCAAAGAATAAGAACAAAATAAACCTCAAACAGCAGCTAAAATATGCCGTTCAGATTTGTAAGGTAAAAAATAAAGACATCATGTTACAGATTAACAATGTGCTTGACTTTTACTTCTCTCTCTCAGGGGATGGACTATTTGGGTTCTCGGCAATACGTTCACCGGGACTTGGCAGCAAGAAATGTCCTTGTTGAGAGTGAACACCAAGTGAAAATTGGAGACTTCGGTTTAACCAAAGCAATTGAAACCGATAAGGAGTATTACACCGTCAAGGATGACCGGGACAGCCCTGTGTTTTGGTAACTGAATCAAACCACTAGGTTTTATCAATAAATGAAGTTTTGTGTTCTGCTTCCTTTCAAGGTATGCTCCAGAATGTTTAATGCAATCTAAATTTTATATTGCCTCTGACGTCTGGTCTTTTGGAGTCACTCTGCATGAGCTGCTGACTTACTGTGATTCAGATTCTAGTCCCATGGCTGTAAGTCCTACTTTTCTCTTCATTTGAATCCATTAAACGTTTTGTTTGATTTTATTTTATATAGTTGTTCCTGAAAATGATAGGCCCAACCCATGGCCAGATGACAGTCACAAGACTTGTGAATACGTTAAAAGAAGGAAAACGCCTGCCGTGCCCACCTAACTGTCCAGATGAGGTATCTATGGGCCACGTCACAGTAATAACACTTTTTTACTGTTGTTACTTCTTTCTTTTTACAGGTTTATCAACTTATGAGGAAATGCTGGGAATTCCAACCATCCAATCGGACAAGCTTTCAGAACCTTATTGAAGGATTTGAAGCACTTTTAAAATAAGAAGCATGAATAACATTTAAATTCCACAGATTATCAAGTCCTTCTCCTGCAACAAATGCCCAAGTCATTTTTTAAAAATTTCTAATGAAAGAAGTTTGTGTTCTGTCCAAAAAGTCACTGAACTCATACTTCAGTACATATACATGTATAAGGCACACTGTAGTGCTTAATATGTGTAAGGACTTCCTCTTTAAATTTGGTACCAGTAACTTAGTGACACATAATGACAACCAAAATATTTGAAAGCACTTAAGCACTCCTCCTTGTGGAAAGAATATACCACCATTTCATCTGGCTAGTTCACCATCACAACTGCATTACCAAAAGGGGATTTTTGAAAACGAGGAGTTGACCAAAATAATATCTGAAGATGATTGCTTTTCCCTGCTGCCAGCTGATCTGAAATGTTTTGCTGGCACATTAATCATAGATAAAGAAAGATTGATGGACTTAGCCCTCAAATTTCAGTATCTATACAGTACTAGACCATGCATTCTTAAAATATTAGATACCAGGTAGTATATATTGTTTCTGTACAAAAATGACTGTATTCTCTCACCAGTAGGACTTAAACTTTGTTTCTCCAGTGGCTTAGCTCCTGTTCCTTTGGGTGATCACTAGCACCCATTTTTGAGAAAGCTGGTTCTACATGGGGGGATAGCTGTGGAATAGATAATTTGCTGCATGTTAATTCTCAAGAACTAAGCCTGTGCCAGTGCTTTCCTAAGCAGTATACCTTTAATCAGAACTCATTCCCAGAACCTGGATGCTATTACACATGCTTTTAAGAAACGTCAATGTATATCCTTTTATAACTCTACCACTTTGGGGCAAGCTATTCCAGCACTGGTTTTGAATGCTGTATGCAACCAGTCTGAATACCACATACGCTGCACTGTTCTTAGAGGGTTTCCATACTTACCACCGATCTACAAGGGTTGATCCCTGTTTTTACCATCAATCATCACCCTGTGGTGCAACACTTGAAAGACCCGGCTAGAGGCACTATGGACTTCAGGATCCACTAGACAGTTTTCAGTTTGCTTGGAGGTAGCTGGGTAATCAAAAATGTTTAGTCATTGATTCAATGTGAACGATTACGGTCTTTATGACCAAGAGTCTGAAAATCTTTTTGTTATGCTGTTTAGTATTCGTTTGATATTGTTACTTTTCACCTGTTGAGCCCAAATTCAGGATTGGTTCAGTGGCAGCAATGAAGTTGCCATTTAAATTTGTTCATAGCCTACATCACCAAGGTCTCTGTGTCAAACCTGTGGCCACTCTATATGCACTTTGTTTACTCTTTATACAAATAAATATACTAAAGACTTTACATGCATATGCCTTTTAATATTAAGATTTCAT